GCTGTCCACTCACCAGGAAGGGGCCATGCTCTGTGAGGAGCCCATCTAGTGAGCTGCAGCCGGGACCCCCATTGAGCCAAAGCACCACAGGGCTGTTCTCGGGATCCTTCTGGGACTCCACAAACCTGGGAGGGGGGTCAGGGCAGGGTTGGCGCAGTTGGAGGGGCCCTTTCCAGCCCTCCCGGCTCCCAGGCATCCTCAGGGGTCTGCAGAACTACCCCCCATCCCTCATCCGTCATCTCTTCTCCCAATCCCGCCCAGAAGGCAGGGCGGCAGACCAGTAGTGGAGGTGCTTGGAGCCGGAGCCTTTGAGGTAGCCGGAGTACTGGCGGAAAGACGGCTGCTTGGCCAGCCCGGGGAGGCGCTGGATCTCGTCCTGGTCGGGGGCTGCCTCGCCTCGGGACGCCCAGGACACTAGCAGCAGCAGCAGCAGCAGCAGCAGGAACAGCGGCGGCGGCGCGGCTCGGATCATCTACGGGAGGCAGCAGAGGGGCTGTTGACTCGCTCCTCAGCGCTTCCGTGCAGCAGCCCCCGGGGAGTTGCTGGCGGCGCCTCCGCGAGGGAAGCCCCGGCCCCAGCGCCAGCTCCCACCCGCGAGCCTCCTCTGCCGCGCACCGATCCCGGGCTCGGGGATCCCCTCCAGCCTCCGGTGCCAGCTCACCTCTGCTCCCCCGCGTCCTTGCTCTCCAGGAGGCGCCCGGGGACTGGAAGTCATGTGTACGAGTCACGTGAACTCCGGCGCCACGTGACAGTCTTCCTCCCGCCCCTTCTTTGGTCCCTACGGACCTGGGGGGCGGTGGCGGTCAATGCCGGGTCAAGGTCCGCGGGCCTCGCAGATCGTAGCCCGGGCGCACGCGATCAGATGATCCTGTTGTGGACGGCTAAGTTGTAGGCGGGATGGCTGAGAAAGCGGCGCTAGGACCCCCGGGCAGAGGCTCGGGGAAGGGAGTCAGGGGGGAAATGCCTTACAAGGTCGCCTTGCGGTCACCATCATTGCCCGCCGCCCAAAATAGCCCCCGGCGCCAGCTGGCCTGCCCTATGGCCGAGAGATGGCTGCTGCCTCCGAGCCCGTGGATTCGGGTGCACTCTGGGGACTCGAGCGCCCGGAGCCCCCTCCCACCCGCTTCCATCGGGTGCACGGTGCCAACATCCGCGTGGACCCCTCTGGGACGCGGGCCACACGCGTGGAGAGCTTCGCCCACGGCGTGTGCTTCAGCCGCGAGCCGCTGGCCCCGGGCCAGGTCTTCCTGGTCGAGATCGAGGAGAAAGAGCTGGGCTGGTGCGGACATCTGCGTCTCGGTCTGACCGCGCTGGACCCCGCCAGTCTGGCCCCCGTTCCCGAGTTTTCTCTGCCCGATCTGGTCAACCTGGGCCACACCTGGGTCTTCGCCATCACGCGCCACCACAACCGCGTGCCCCGGGAGGGCCGCCCGGAGGCGGAGGCAGCGGCCCCCAGCCGACCTCCAACCCTCCTCGTGGAACCATATCTGCGCATTGAGCAGTTTCGCATTCCCCGGGACCGCCTGGTGGGCCGCAGCCGGCCAGGGCTCTACAGCCATCTCTTGGACCAGCTCTATGAGCTGAACGTGCTGCCTCCGACCGCGCGCCGTAGCCGCCTGGGTGTCCTCTTTTGCCCGCGCCCCGATGGCACGGCCGACATGCACATCATCATCAACGGCGAGGACATGGGCCCGAGCGCCCGGGGACTGCCAGCTGCGCAGCCCCTCTACGCGGTGGTGGACGTGTTTGCTTCCACAAAGAGCGTGCGCCTTGTCCAGCTCGAGTATGGCTGTAGGTATCCCTGGGCAGCGACCCCTCCTGGCTCAGTGTGGGGACTGGAATCTACTAGGGCTCCGTAGCCCATGTGCTAGGCCTTCGTCTGTCCGGCACTAGTTTAAGAGTGGGAGAATCTAGCTTCAAATTGCACCTCTGCTTGTGATCTTGCACAAGCCTCTACATGGTTTTGGGCCTTGGTACCTATCTTGGTTGATTGATTAAGATGCCCTACAAGTTCCCTTTTAGTTTTGATAGTGTTTCCTGTATTCACCTAGGGCAGGGATTCTAAACCAATTTTAGATATTAGGGGCCTCTTTGAGAATTGTTTGCCCTTTTCTTAGAAACATGCTTGGCCGGGCACAGTGGCTCACACCTGTAATCCCAGCACTTTGGGAGGGGGAGGCAGGCAGATCACTTGAGGCCAGGAGTTCGAGACCAGCCTGGCCAACATGGTGAAAGCCTGTCTCTACTAAAAATACAAAAAGTAGCTGGGTGTGGTGGCATGTGCCAATAATCCCAGCTATTCAGAAGGCTGAGGCAGGAGAGTCACTTGAACCCGAGAGGTGGAGGTTGCAATGAGCCGAGATCTCACCAGTGCACTCCAGCCTAGGCAACAGAGCAAGACTCTGAAAAAAAAAAGAAAGAGAGAGAGAGAGGAAGAGAGAGAAAGCAAGCAAGCAAGCAAGCTAGCTAGCTCAAGCCTGGGCAACAAAGTGAGACCCCATCTGTACAAAAAATTAAATAATTATCTGGGCATGGTGGTGCATGCCTGTAGTCCCAGCTATTTGGGAGGCTAAGGCAGGAGGATCGCTTGAGCCCAAGAATTGAAGGCTGCAGTTCACTGAGCACTGCACTTCAGCCTGGGTGACAGAGCAAGACCCTCTCTCTTTAAATAAAAAAAAAAAAAGAAAGAAAAGAAAGAAACATGCTCATAGACTTGGGCATATTGGCTATTGGCTTCGAGGCATAACAAACCCCAGACTGAGAGCTTCTTAATGCTGAGTATGATTCATTATAGCCCTGGTAAGCATTGCAGTTATACCTCTCATCACATTTCATGAACTCAATGCACCAGAACCCTCTTTGTGCCAGGCCTGTGCTGGAGGCTTCAGTTGCACAGGCAAATCAGACACTACCCCTGCCCCCAGAAGCTGCTAAGTGAATGGGGAAGGGATTGTGCTAAGTGTTATGATATAAACAGGGCTGCAGCTTTGTGGCAGCTCTCAGGAAGAGGTGCTTCTCTCAGCCCCATGAAGCAGGCTGGGCCCAGAGAGCAGTAAGGACTTGCCCACATTTAATGACAAAGTGGGGACCATGACCTAGACCTTCTGGATCTTGGCCTCAGACCCACCCTCCAGTTCAGTTTGCCTTTCACAGTCTTCTTCCCACAGTGCCATCCCTGCAGACTCTGTGCCGCCTAGTGATACAAAGGAGCATGGTGCACCGGCTGGCCATTGATGGGCTCCACCTGCCCAAAGAACTTAAGGATTTCTGCAAGTATGAGTGAAGACCCACAGTGCACCAGAGCACAGCTGCATCCTGGAGCCCCAGACCTGTGGCTGGCTGGTCCGAAGTTGGCCACATTGCTGCCAGCCAAGACCAGAAATAAACAGCCGATGCTGACATCTTGATCACTGGAAGGTCTCCTTGCCCCTACAGCCTATGAGAGTCACTTCGTTTAGAATCACTGCAGGTCAGCAGGTCGGAGCAAAAGAGCAGGGGTCCCTCTTTTAACCTCATCCTATTGTCATGTCCAGGTTCTAGAATGAATAGGTCAACGCTGTAAAGTGGATTCCAAGTGTGAAGGGGAGGGTCTATGAGGTGACATTCTAGAAGGGTGAAGAAGGGAGGACAGGCGGCAGATCACTATTCCCTCACAAACCGGGGCTTTGGGGAAGCCATGTCCTACTTCAGGACTCCACAAACTCATCCAGGTCCTCTGCCTTCCGGCCAAGGTGAGCGGGGGGCACCTGCAATTGGAGGGAGTAATAACGTTCCATTTCATTCCTGTCTCTGCAGGTGGGGCTGCTTCTCCAGGCTTGTCCCTTGGCCTCTGTAGTCCTGTAGAGCCAGTGGTGGTGGCCTCTGGTGGAACAGGCCCACTGAGCCAGAAAGCTGAGCAGGTGGCACCTGCTGCCCAGGCCTGGGGCCCAGCCCTGGCAATGCCACAAGCCAGGGGCTGCCCTGGGGGGACTAGCTGGGAGACACTACGGAAGGAATACAGCCGAAACTGCCACAAATTCCCGCATGTGAGGCAGCTGGAGAGCTTGGGCTGGGACAATGGCTACTCCAGAAGCAGAGCCCCTGACCTGGGTGGCCCCAGCAGGCCTAGGCCCCTGATGCTGTGTGGGCTGTCACCACGGGTTCTACCGGTACCCTCTGAGGCAGTGGGGAAGGAGGCCAGCTCCCAGCCTGATATCTGCATCCTCACCCTCGCCATGATGATCGCTGGCATCCCCACCGTGCCCGTCCCAGGAGTTCGGGAAGAGGACCTGATCTGGGCCGCTCAAGCTTTCATGATGGCCCATCCGGAGCCAGAGGGTGCTGTGGAGGGGGCGCGGTGGGAGCAGGCACATGCCCACACAGCCTCTGGGAAGATGCCCCTAGTGAGATCTAAAAGGGGCCAGCCTCCTGGCTCCTGCTTGTAGATGGATGAAATAGCACCAGATATGTAGGGTGGTTTCTCCGTATGGTTCTTGGGCAGAC